AGAATATACATATCGAACGAAGTTCCAGGTGCTGCCAGTTCTGCTGCTCTGGGGACCACACTCTGAAACCACTTGTAGTTCTTAGATTGGGTTGTAGGTTCATAGCTGCTCCATTTTATTATTAAATGTATATGCTACTTAAATTAAATTAAAAAAAAAAGATCAAAGATGAGAGTGTGTTATGAACTAGGGATTAACATTAATTCAATTCTGGGCTCCTGAGGTTTCCTCCCCTAAAAAAAATTCTAAGGTTCCATTACTAAAAGCAAACTTGAGAAACACTATTTTAAAAGAACTTCAAGACCATTAAAAAAATTAACTTTTTGAGAAATAAATTTGAAAATTATTCTTTATATGCACAGTGACAGCATATTGCACTCTACTTTCCTGGATCTCAATAAACTTTGGCAAGAACTTGGCAGATCACAAATCTACTTTTGTTGATTCAACAAAAACTGTTTAAAGACTTCTCTTCCATTCTCAGTTCTTATCCTTCTCTCAAAATGCTGTAGGTAATGATTTTTCATCTTTTTTCTCTCTCCCTCCCTTACAGATTGATTTAGGCTCTGAGATAAAATTTAGGTGACATTTTAGATATCGACAGGGCATGTGCAGAGCAATACTCTGTCTTGCAGTATGCCAGCCACGGACGGGGTTTAGACAAACGGCTGAATATAAAACTCTTGCCTACAAGCAGCTCAGCCTAGAGGGGGAAACAGATTCATAAATATAAAATTACAATCCAAAGCAGGAAACACAGTATGTTATACGAAGGCAAAGAGGTTCGTCTTCTTTCATAGCCTCTCCTAAACCCGGCAACTCTGAGCTGTTTTTCTGGCAAGCCGCCGTCCATTGGCGGCCTCTGGCGCCGCGGCTTTCGGCGTGCGGACGGCGCAGGCGCGGGCGGGGCGGGGCCGGGCGGGGAGGGCGGTGAGGGCCGGCGCTCGGGGCCGCGTTTCATTGGCTTTCCGGCCGGAAGCTGCGGCGCGACCCGGCTGCGCATGCGCCTCTCACACGTGCTGTCAGAACGCCGCCTCCTCCGCTTGCGGCCGGTCTGCACCATGCTGCGAACGTCCGTCCTCCGCCTGCTAGGACGCACGGGGGCTAGTAGGCTGTCTCTCCTGGAGGACTTCGGCCCACGCTACTACAGTTCGGGCTCCCTCAGTGCCGGCGATGATGCTTGTGATGTGCGCGCCTACTTCACTACACCCATTTTCTACGTGAACGCGGCGCCGCACATCGGGCACCTGTACTCGGCACTACTGGCGGACGCCCTATGCCGCCACCGTCGCCTCCGAGGTCCCAGCACGGCCGCCACGCGATTCTCCACTGGTACCGACGAGCACGGGCTGAAGATTCAGCAGGCAGCAGCTACCGCGGGCCTGGCCCCGACCGAGCTGTGCGACCGAGTCTCTGAGCAGTTCCAGCAGCTTTTCCAGGAGGCCGGTATCTCCTGCACAGATTTCATCCGCACCACGGAGGCCCGGCACCGGGTGGCTGTGCAGCACTTCTGGGGGGTGCTTAAGTCCCGCGGTCTGCTCTACAAGGGCGTCTATGAAGGTTGGTATTGCGCTTCCGACGAGTGCTTCCTGCCTGAGGCCAAGGTCACCCAGCAGCCGGGCCCATCGGGGGATTCGTTTCCTGTATCTCTCGAGAGCGGGCATCCAGTCTCCTGGACCAAGGAAGAAAACTACATTTTCAGGCTTTCCCAGTTCCGGAAGCCACTCCAGCGGTGGCTGCGGGGCAACCCTCAGGCGATCACCCCCGAACCATTTCATCACGTAGTTCTTCAGTGGCTGGACGAGGAGCTGCCCGACCTGTCCGTGTCTCGCAGAAGTAGCCACTTGCACTGGGGCATTCCGGTGCCCGGGGATGATTCGCAGACCATCTATGTATGGCTGGATGCCCTGGTCAACTACCTCACTGTAATTGGCTACCCAAATGCTGAGTTCAAATCTTGGTGGCCGGCCACCTCTCATATCATAGGTAAGGACATTCTCAAATTCCATGCCATCTATTGGCCTGCCTTCCTGTTAGGGGCCGGCATGAGCCCGCCACAGCGCATCTGTGTCCATTCCCACTGGACAGTCTGTGGCCAAAAGATGTCCAAGAGCTTGGGCAACGTGGTGGATCCTAGGACTTGCCTTAACCGCTATACCGTGGATGGCTTCCGCTACTTTCTCCTTCGGCAGGGCGTCCCCAACTGGGACTGTGACTACTATGATGAAAAGGTGGTTAAGTTGCTGAACTCCGAGCTGGCAGATGCCTTGGGAGGTCTCTTGAACCGATGCACTGCCAAAAGAATAAATCCTTCTGAGACCTACCCAGCCTTCTGCACTACCTGCTTCCCTAGTGAGCCAGGGTTGGTGGGGCCGTCAGTTCGTGCTCAGGCAGAGGATTATGCTCTGGTGAGCGCAGTGGCCACTTTGCCAAAGCAGGTAGCAGACCACTATGATAACTTTCGGATATATAAGGCTCTGGAGGCCGTGTCCAGCTGTGTCCGGCAAACTAATGGTTTTGTCCAAAGGCATGCACCATGGAAGCTGAACTGGGAGAGCCCAGTGGATGCTCCCTGGCTGGGTACTGTGCTTCATGTGGCCTTGGAATGTTTGCGAGTCTTTGGGACTTTGCTGCAGCCTGTCACCCCAAGCCTAGCTGACAAGCTGCTGTCTAGGCTGGGGGTCTCTGCCTCAGAGAGGAGTCTTGGAGAGCTCTATTTCTTGCCTCGATTCTATGGACATCCATGCCCTTTTGAAGGGAGGAGGCTGGGACCTGAAACTGGGCTTTTGTTTCCAAGACTAGACCAGTCCAGGACTTGGCTGGTGAAAGCCCACCGGACCTAGAAACTCAGTTCTTACCGGCTTGTGGTAAAAAAGCAAATGTGTTATCTTTTTATTTTTTATTTTCAGGAAAGTTATACTAGTATTTTCTTAAGTGTGGAATCAAATGAGCACATAAGCTGTGTCCCTGTGAAAAGAGGTTTGTAGCCTTTCAGGTGCCTGCTCCTATTCATTTCTCTGTGACCATTGATCACTGTCCTTTGTGCATTGTGTGTCTAAGATGTCTTCAGGGGAAAGATGGGTAAGAGACAGTGTTGCTAATGCTGTTCCTTCTTTGTGCCTCCTTCCAAACCACAGTTATTTGCCCAAACTACCTCTCGTGGCTGGTTTTTCATTGGCCTGGCCTCTGCTTCTCAGGCTAATTAGTGACTCCTTTCTTTGAGGGTCAGGGTTGGAGGCCCCTTACTGGTGGTTTTACAGGGGGATCCTACTTTGTTACACATGTTGGGTTTCCTGATAAAAAGAGAGTATTTTATTAAACCCTTGAACCAGTGTCCTAGACCAGATGATTTTTGCCCATGTGTATCCCCATTTAAATTCCTACAACTAAGTCTCCCTGCTTTGTTAATAGTCCAACAGTTGGGTTGTGTAACATCACACTTCAACCGGTAGATGGCTCTAATCTCACACATTTACTTACTAAAGATTGAGGATTCGGAATATTTAGAATAAATTAGTTTTCTGCTTTCTAATTTTGCAGATCTTTACATTTTTATTGCTTTTCTTAAAATAAGGGATAGCTTTGCAACCACTATTGTTTTAATGGAAAGCAAAAAACCCCCCCAAACTTATCAGAATCCTCGTTCTTTTTCAGACTACTGAAAAATGACATTTACTCTGTTAAATGTTTAATAAGTGAATAAGTAAATGTATCAAGTTGTTTATATAATAAATTATAAAACTCTTGAGGCACTTGGTATGTTAAAAATTTTAAACTTTAGTAACATTAGGTTACAGGTATGATTTAAAAATTTGTAAATAGTTCAAAAGGGCAATGTTTTCTTTATATTTCTTATAGTCTTAATTTTGTTATCCATGTGCATAATTTACCTCATGATTTCTTTTGGTCAATCAGGATCTTTAATACAATATAGAAATTGTGTAATAGTTATTATAAATGTTAATACACAACTTTCAGGTAATTTTAACTGATTATTTCTTTTGCTCTTTTAACTTAAGTTATTAAAGTTTAAAAGTTCGTAAGTACCTTATTCAGATCTGTTCTGTTGCATTCGTTGAAGGT